CGAGGAACGGTGAACGTCCTCTCGTTTCAGCTGGCTTTTCCCGAGCTGGCCCCCTGGGGAGTTGCCAGTGGCACGGCTTCTCCAGGAAGAGAAATTTGCCTCTATTCGAAGGGTTGTTTGTCCAGGTTTGTTCCAGAGACCACTTTTGTTTGTTCTTGCTTTTTCTTTGAGACTGGGTCTCACTCTCCCCCAGGCAGGGGTGCAGTGATGCGATCTCTGCTCACTGCAGCCTCCACCTACTGTGCTCAAGCAGCGATCCTCCCTCCTCAGCCTTCCCGGTAGCTGGGAACTACAGGTGCCCGCCACAGCGCCCAGCTAATTTATTTATTTATTTATTTAATTTTTTTTTTTATTTTTTTTATTATTTTTATTTTTTTTTTAGAAATAGGGTCTCACTATGTTACCAGGACTGGTAGGGAACTCTTGGCCTCAAGCGATTCTCTCACCTCGGCCTCCCAAAATGCTAGGATTATGGTATGAGGTCACCACTTCTCCTGTTGTCCTTCTCAGTTTCTCCCCAACCTCCCCTTTTCCCTAGTTTATAAGACAGGAGAAAAGGGAGAAAGCAAAAAGTTGGAAAGAAACAGAAGTAAGATAAATAGCTAGACGACCTTGGCACCACCACCTGGCCCTGGTGGCTAAGATAATAATAATATTATTAACCCCTGACCAAAACTATTGGTGTTATCTGTAAATTCCAGACATTGTATGAGAAAGCACTGTAAAACTTTTTGTTCTGTTAGCTGATGTATATAGCCCCCAGTCACGTTTCCCACGCTTACTTGATCTATTATGATTTTTTCACGTAGACCCCTTAGAGTTGTAAGCCCTTAAAAGGGCTAGGAATTTCTTTTTCGGAGAGCTCGGCTCTCAAGACGCGAGTCTGCCAACGCTCCTGGCCGAATAAAAAACCTCTTCCTGCTTTAATCTGGTGTCTGAGGAGTTTTGTCTGTGACTCATCCTGCTATATTTCTTGGTTCCCTGACTGGGAAGCGAGGTAATTGACGGACAGTCGAGGCAGCCCCTTAGGGGGCTTAGGCCTGCCCTGTGGAGCATCCCTGCGGGGAACTCCCGCCAGCTTGAGCGACGCGGATCCTGCGAGCGCTCCTGGGTAGGCAATTGCCCCGGTGGAACGCCTAGTCAGAGCAGTGCGTGGCAGGCCCCCGTGGAGTATCAACGCAGTGGCTGAACACCGGGAAGGAACAGGCACTTGGAGTCCGGACATTTGAAACTTGGTAAGACTGGTCTTCGGAACTTGCCCACTCCATAGCAAACTGAGAGCCACTATCTCTTTTACAGAGCACGGCTCTTTGCTGCTAAAGTTACCCGGAACGGGAGTCATTATGACCCTTACGGTCCCCCGAGAGGAGGAATGGAGACTTTTGTTAACTGAGCCGGGCCAAGAGATAAGACCAGCTCTGGCTAAGCGGTGGCCAAGAGTGTGGGCGGAAGACAACCTCCAGGGTTGGCAGTCAACGAAGCCCCCGTACTTATAGAAGTTAAGCCCGGGGCCCAGCCGGTTAGGCAAAAACAGTACCTGGTCCCCAGAGAAGCTCTTGAAGGTATCCAGGTCCATCTCAAGCACCTAAGAACCTTTGGAATTATAGTTCCTTGTCAGTCTCCATGGAACACTCCCCTCCTGCCTGTTCCCAAGCCTGGGACCAAGGACTACAGGCTGGTACAGGATTTGCGCTTGGTTAATCAGGCTACAGTGACTTTACATCCAACAGTACCTAACCCGTACATATTGCTGGGGTTGCTGCCAGCTGAGGACAGCTGGTTCACCTGCTTGGACCTGAAAGACGCTTTCTTTAGCATCAGATTAGCCCCTGAGAGGCAGAAGCTGTTTGCCTTTCAGTGGGAAGATCCGGAGTCAGGTGTCACTACTCAGTACACTTGGACCTGGCTTCCCCAAGGGTTCAAGAACTCCCCCACCATCTTCGGGGAGGCATTGGCTCGAGACCTCCAGAAGTTTCCCACCAGAGACCTAGGCTGCGTGTTGCTCCAGTACGTTGATGACCTTTTGCTGGGACACCCCACGGCAGTCGGGTGCGCCAAGAGAACAGATGCTCTACTCCGGCACCTGGAGGACTGTGGGTATAAGGTGTCCAAGAAAAAAAGCTCAGATCTGCCAACAGCAGGTACGTTACTTGGGATTTACTATCCGACGGGGCTTCGACAGTCACAGCTGGGTAATTTTCACAGGAATGTTGCATAGAACGACCGCCTCTTCGGCTGCGTGGCTTCGGAGCAGCTTTGACTACAACTCCCAGACTGCATCGCCCCTGCCCCCCCACTTCCGGAGCTGACTTCACTTCGAGGAACCTTTTCCCTCCAGGTGTGATGGTTTTACGTGTAAGAGGGTAGAGGGAATTTTAATTTTAGTTTTTTTCCTTTATCAGGAATCAAGGATTTTCTTTTGCTTTGTGGCCGGATTTTGCTACTGCTTGCTCTTCTTACTTTAACTATTTCTGTGACTACCTCATGGCTTAACTCATTTAAATCTCCCCAAGTTTATCTGAAGGGTAAGTTTATTATTTATTCTACCCTTTTATACGTAAAAAGCACTTTTATGTTTTGATGTCTTAGAAGAAGAAGAAAAGAATGAGAAAAGACAAAAACTTGTGAGAAAAAAACAACAAGAAGCACAAGGAGAGAAGGTAAGGCAGAATTTTTAGAGACTTTATGCGTAAGTAACAACACCTAATTTGTTGTTTTCAACAGGCCAGCAGATACATAGAGAATGTTTTAAAACCTCACCAGGAAATGAAATTGAGAAAACTGGAGGAGCGCTTTTATCAAATGACGGGTGAAGCCTGGAAATTAAGCAGTGGTCACAAACTTGGGGTTGGAAAATATTCTCATTTTATATTTTGAATCTCTTTAGAAATTGTCTGTTGTGTTTGACCAGGGTGATGAAGGTACAAGTCAGACATCTTTTGAAACATCAAACAGAGAAGCAGCAAAGAGCCAGAACTTGCCTAAACCTTTAACTGAATTTCCGTCTCCTGCTGAACAGCCCACATGCAAGGAGGTAAAGTACTTCATGCCTCTCATTGAATTGTGTTTACATTCCTCTTACCAATACTTTTCTTTAGATTCCTGATTTACCTGAAGAACCTTCTCAAACAGCAGAAGAAGTAAGTCTATTTTTCTCTTCGAAAATTAAACTTCGGAGTTCTTATGTGAATATTTCTTCCTTAGGTAGTTACTGTTGCTCTCCGATGTCCCAGTGGGAATGTCCTGAGGAGAAGGTTTTTGAAGTCCTACAGCTCACAGGTAAGTGAAGGAATTCACATTTTGAGAAATATATAATGACTAAGCCAAGCTTTTCATCTTCTAGGTCTTATTTGACTGGATGACGAGAATTGGGTACCACATATCTCTATACAGCCTTTCTACTTCCTTTCCCAGACGGCCTCTGGCAGTGGAGGGAGGCCAGTCGCTGGAGGACATAGGAATAACTGTGGACACTGTACTCATCCTGGAGGAGAAGGAGCAGACCAACTAGGAAAGAAGGGAGAGCTCCCTGTTTGCATGAAGTCAGTTATGCTATGACCTTCTGGCACAATAAAGGCTTCACTTTCAAATCACACTATACCTTGATTGAGCTCATGGCAGTAAACTTTGAACATTGATATCCATGGGAATAGGATTAGAAAAGGATTGCTTTCTATATATAATAATCTGTGGACTGTGCCATTTTACAGTGTACCAAATGAGAATGAGGTTGAAATGTATGCAGTAAGGTACTCAGTAATTAATTGGTATTTTTTCCCAGCTGACATGATTTCTCAGTGTTAGAAAACAAACCCTTAGAACTTTCCTTTCTGCCTCTTCAATCCATCTTACCACACAATATTTCATGATTCAAATTCTTCAAAGTCTTATACGCAGGAATGTTTATTCTGCTGTATTTCTGTGAAATTAAAAACTTGGAAGAAGCTTCAAAGCTCTTGGAGGCTTTAAAGTTCTTTCTGTTGGGTGTGCATTACAGTTTACTTAACTGATGTTTGCGATTTATATAATTTTGCCTTGTATTAAATGTTACAAAGTTCCAAATGAATCAGTATTTTAAAAAATAAAACTATGAAAGCATTAAAATATAGGTGAATTTTTAAAACTGTATCTATCTCATCATTTCCCTCTCTTGCT